AGGGGGAAAACTAAAAATTATACAAGTTATAGTTCAAGGACTTTAAATAGATTATTTATATGATTGCTCATAAGGATGAGGCTGTGAGGAGGGAACACCTTATTTAATCTAATGAAATTCCATAGGAAAGAGGCCTTTTGTATATTGAATCAATTTATCTGCCTTCTCAGTGCATCTGTCATATTCTGAAAGATTCTGGGTTGATCTTTTGCGATAACCTCTATGGCTGTGAGTGTGTGTGTGTGTTTGTGTATTTTTTAACATTTTGTATAATGATTGGAGGTTGGTAAAAAGTAACACAACAGTACTTTTTTAATACAAACTTGGTGTGGTCTTGAGTTGTCTTCCATTGGAGAGCGTACGTGTGCCACAGATTGGTGCACCTGCCGGCATCTCTAGGATTGCACCAACTCCCTCTAGCTCTTCTTGGTGGCCTGCAGGGGCCTAGGGCGCATTCACTTCCCTCTGCTTGACTTTACGTGGTGTTCTAGCGTCAGACATCAGGCGATGCCGTGCATTACCCAAGACACTGGACAGCTCCGGATCTTCCCGTCTAACCACTAATCAAGTTAAAAAGAGGAAATTAACGCTTTCTTAGTAGTCTCTGAAAGAAACTAGTTATTTGCGTAAAGATGACTTGGTTTTGTGTTGTTTATCCCTGGGGAGAAGGGTAAAGAAGACCCTCAAACTGGATTTGCTGCTGAAGTGCTTTTAACTCACCTGTGCGGAGAGCGGACTTCAAGAGAGGGCGTGCCGGTGCTCCGGACAAAACCTGGGGAATACTGAAAGCCACCACCACCACCGTCATTCCAGCATGCAGATCTCAGTCCTGGGTTGGTGTTGTAGGGCATTTATTTATTTGACTTGACGGCGCCTTTCAAAGCTTGCGAGGATCCCTTCCTCTTCCTCGTGTGCATCTGCCAAGCCTGTGCCCCGCGCCTCGCGGGTGGACCCGGGCTGGTGGGCGGGGCCTGCAGCGGGGTGGGAGCCCGGTCGCCCGGCCCCTCCCCACCCCGCCCCGCCCATCTCCGCTGGTTCCCGGAAGCCGCCGCGGACAAGCTCTCCCGGGCGCGGGCGGGGGTCGTGTGCTTGGAGGAAGCCGCGGAACCCCCAGCGTCCGTCCATGGCGTGGAGCCTTGGGAGCTGGCTGGGTGGCTGCCTGCTGGTGTCAGGTGAGGGGTCCGCGGGGAGGGGGCGCGCTTGGAAGTTGTAAATGTTTTTGTCTTATTTTCATAGCATTGGGAATGGTACCACCTCCCGAAAATGTCAGAATGAATTCTGTTAATTTCAAGAACATTCTACAGTGGGAGTCACCTGCTTTTGCCAAAGGGAACCTGACTTTCACAGCTCAGTACCTAAGGTGGGTCTGGCCTCACTATTGGCAGGAACGCACTCCTGATTGACCTATCTTTTTGATTGTGTAGTTATAGGATATTCCAAGATAAATGCATGAATACTACCTTGACGGAATGTGATTTCTCAAGTCTTTCCAAGTATGGTGACCACACCTTGAGAGTCAGGGCTGAATTTGCAGATGAGCATTCAGACTGGGTAAACATCACCTTCTGTCCTGTGGATGACAGTAAGCCATTTTGTTTTCCCTTTTTTTGTAATTTGATTGTCATTTTGCTTGTTCTTCTGCTTAGCCATTATTGGACCCCCTGGAATGCAAGTAGAAGTACTTGCTGATTCTTTACATATGCGTTTCTTAGCCCCTAAAATTGAGAATGAATACGAAACTTGGACTATGAAGAATGTGTATAACTCATGGACTTATAATGTGCAATACTGGAAAAACGGTACTGATGAAAAGGTAAGGTTGGCTAATTGCATTTCAGAGGTAGTAGTCATGTTCTTATTTTTGTCTCCATTACTAGTTTCAAATTACTCCCCAGTATGACTTTGAGGTCCTCAGAAACCTGGAGCCATGGACAACTTATTGTGTTCAAGTTCGAGGGTTTCTTCCTGATCGGAACAAAGCTGGGGAATGGAGTGAGCCTGTCTGTGAGCAAACAACCCATGACGGTAAGCCCTGAGATGCACCTCCGCTAAGCATCCAAGAATGTAACATGCCCATTACCCCTGGCAGAAACGGTCCCCTCCTGGATGGTGGCCGTCATCCTCATGGCCTCGGTCTTCATGGTCTGCCTGGCACTCCTCGGCTGCTTCGCCTTGCTGTGGTGCGTTTACAAGAAGACAAAGTACGCCTTCTCCCCTAGGAATTCTCTTCCACAGCACCTGAAAGAGGTAGGTAGGATGGAGTGAGATGTGGATTTGAATTCTGTGTTGTTGTGACTTTCTATTTTTGCAGGAGTAGAAAAGTACCCCATTGCAGTAGAGATAAGTGGATCTGAAACCCCAACAGCAGCTGAAGAGGTTCTTTATGACAGCTGGAACCTGCACTCCAGTTGCCCTTGCACGTTTGTGGTTTAGCAGTCCCAGAGACAAATCTGCCACTTCTGGCTTGCATCCAACAAAAGTGCAGCTGTTCATCATTAGGAGATGTTGGCTGATGTACATAGACATGTAAGAAAGATTCAAAGCGTCATGGATGGATCACCAATAACACCAGCATATGCAAGACCAGAGGAGAGTGTGTGATCCAGGTCCTAGGATTGACAAATGAGGACTCAGTCCCTACTTGGGTTGGTGTTTTATTTTGACTTTTTTCTGAAACAGCAGAGAAGCTTACCAAATAATCACAAGGAGATAAGAAAGTGTTTACATTTGTTTCAGTTGCTCTTCACTGCCTCCTTATGACCAACACTCACAATTCTATGGTCTTAGCAGTTGCACTAAGAAGTCAGAAGAACCTGCTATTGTGGGTTCATAATCTTTTATTACCTTTCACTGAGAAACAATTTATACTACTAAACAAGATATCAGTTATGATGCTCAAGATTTTAAGTGCCTTTTGAACTAAAAACAAACAAAAAAATTGTGACCTGCATATAATGTAAATGGTTTATCTTCAAGTCAAAAGCCACAGGTTTACCTCTGCAGCTTTACTCTTTCCTAAACATTGCTTTCGTGTATTGCTTATGCATGCTTTCTGCGTCCCAAAAAGTATGTAGAGAATAACAGTTTAAGTCCTCCAGAGGAGTTACTACCTCTACTACATGTTTCATTCTCATTACATGTTGCATTGCTTATTAATATCTGTGTTTTGTAGTGGACTTCATGAGGACAGGTAATGTTACCAACTGAATTGTGTACCCCCAAAATTCACATGTTGAAACCCTAATCCCCAATGTGACTGTATTTGAAGTAGGGCCTACAGCAGGTAATTAAGGTTAAATGAGGTCATAAGTGTGGGGCCCTGAATCGATGAGATTAGTGTCCTTATAAGAAGAAACAGCAGAGACCTTGTTCTCTCCACCATATGAGGACACAGTGAGAATGTAGCCATCTGTGAGCAGGAAGGGAGGCCTCACCAGGATCCAAATGAGCCAGAACCTTAATCTTGGACTTCTCACCCTGCAGAACTGTGAGAAAATAAATTTCTGTTGTTTAAGCCACATAATTTGTGGTATTTTGTTATGGCGGCCTG